TCCACCTTCTACCCTCCAATAGGCCCCAGTGTGTGCTGTTCCCCTCTATGTGTCCATGTGTTCTCATCACTTAGCTCTCACTCATAAGTGAGAACATGCAGTATTGGGTTTTCTGTTTCTGCGTTAGCTTGCCAAGGATAATTGCCTCCAGCTCCATATTCCTGCAAAAGACATAATTTTGTTCCTTTATATGGTTGCATAGTATTCCATGGTGTATATGTACCGCATTATCTTTAGCCAGTCTATCATTGATGAGCACTTAGGTTGATTCCATGTCTTCGCTCTTAACATTTTTAAACAGTCTCTGAGTAGAATAGGGTAGGCTGGTGTAAGGAATTACTGTTTTTAATTGGAAGCAATTACATACTGCATTAAAAAGCATATATATATAGACACACATATATATGTTTTACATTCACATAATCAAACCAAAGCTTTCAGAATTTTCCGCCAAAAAGCATGTGTGGAGGGAGAGAGAGGGGTGTTATGGTGCATTTGTAGGCCCTGAAATAAAGTGATCTCCATATTTGCTTCCATTTGTGTATAAATATTTTTTAAGCATATATGCATCCTAGAGTATGGAAAGAAAATTTCTGGGAAGATTTGCAAGAATCTGTGGCAGTTGAGAGTAGGTTCACTTTCGCTTTATTGTGTAATTTATTGTATTTTTCATTTAATTGTACTTTGTAAACTAAATATTTATTGTATATTTTACTTCATTTTTTAATTGCCATATGCAGCTTTAATTTTATAACTAAATTACGTTCTGACCCAGGGCAGGAGGTGGGAGAAGAGAATGAGAGAAGGGCGGAATCCTCAAGACAGCAGCATTCTGCGCTCCGCCCTGGAACACCCAGCGCAGCTACCCCATCCCGCCCAGGCCGGCCACCTGGCGTCGAAGCCAGGCGCGAGGGGCGGAGGCGGAGGCGGGGGCGGGGGCGGAGGCGGAGGCGGAGGCGGAGGCGGAGGCGGAGGCGGAGGCGGAGGCGGAGGCGAGCACCGCCCCACCGCGCACGCTGCGGTTGCCCCGGCAGCCGCGCCCTGCGTGGCGGAAGCTCACAATCAGCCCGGTCCCTCCGGCTTCCACCCCGCCCCCTGCGCTCACCTGCCCGCGCGCTCGCCTTCCGGGGACCCGGGGCCCATGGACACATACACCCAGCCCTGCTGTCCCGCGCGCCAGCTCACCAGCCCTACCCAAGGGACATCATTCACGCCTGGGCGCCTCCGCCGGGCTCCGGGAGCCCAAGGTCGCGGCTGGGCCAGCGCTGAGCGTCAGAGGACGAGAGCAGGGGCCTCCCCGGTCGCCCCAGCAGGCCCAGGCACATAGGTGCCCAGAGATCCCTGGCTTCTGATCGCCCGGAAGACTAAGAGGTGAGCATGACACATGGCTTTTCCTTTGACGTCAAGGATCATATCTCATTTCCTTTTCACACAGTCCCATGAAGTGGGCACCATTGCTATTGCCAGTTCACAGATGCAGAAACTGAGGTAAAAACTAGGTAGGTAGCATATCCATATTTATATCCAACTACTTTGAGTTATTTTTCTTTTTTGTTGCTTCAGCTTTAGTTTTGGTCCAGAAAGCATTTTCAAGGAGCTGGTCAAGCATGGCTTTAGCAGATAAGAGACTTGAGAACTTACAGATCTACAAAGTTCTTCAATGTGTGCGGAACAAAGACAAGAAGCAGATAGAGAAGCTGACCAAGCTTGGATACCCTGAACTAATCAATTATACAGAACCCATTAATGGACTTAGTGCTTTGCACTTAGCCTCAGTTTCCAATGATATTGATATGGTCAGCTTTCTCCTTGACCTTGGTGCTCACCCTGATGTGCAAGACCGAATGGGCTGTACTCCCACAATGAGGGCTGCAGAACTGGGCCATGAATTGTCAATGGAAATATTAGCAAAGGCAAAGGCTGATATGACTATAGTTGATAATGAAGGAAAAGGTAAAAATCCCGACATCCTCTCCAGCAGATTGCAATTCATTTTGTAGCCAGAAAGCAATAACATGGACTCTTTTTGTTTTCCAACTTTAGAAGTGAATTACTTATGGTTTTAAGGGAAAGGCTAAATTCTCACTCCTATACCTAAACCTACTGTCTCCTCATACTTTGAAAATGAGATAGCTATATCTTAGGGAAATCATTTATGAGAGCTTGCTCATATACTTAGATTAATTTGTGTTTGGTGGTTTCTTTTAAATGAGGAGAATTTTGAACATTATACACACTGATTATTCATTATAAATTATAAACTCTTCTTTAAAACAAAGATGAAGTAGAGCATTTCTTATTCTTTTTTACATTTTAGAATTTCAGGCAGTACTACACCTAGGACTCCAAAAGGATTTTGACCCCCTCAATAGCAGTCTGATGTAGGAAGGACTTGCACTTGGAAACTTGAAAGGACTAAAGTCAATTCTGGCATAAACTCCAACTTTCTAGGATCATTTAAAAATGTATTTGGAAATACAACTTCAAACTTTAGACATGACCTTTCAACAATGATTCAGATCAAACAACTGCACTTCCACACCGTTAATCCCATCATCTCAAGACCATGGTCTGAGGACTTCTTGCCCAAATAACTTAAGGTTCAGGCAAGAATTGACACAGCCTCATAAAAATAACTGAGATAATTACCAATAAGCTTAATGTAAACTGATAGGTTTGAGCAGTTGTCCTGAGTTTCTGCAGATACAAGGCCATTAACATCAGCTCTGCAATCGAGAAATGAATCTCATTTGATAATGTGAATATTTACTGACAAGAGCAAAATCTACTTTTCTAACTCTCTCCAGACTTGGTGTTTGATATGATTACTTGCTTAGAACAAAAGAGGACAAAGAAAAGGGATAATTACATATTTAATTGTACCACGTAAGAAAATAAACTTCAGATGCATTCAGGGGCCAGATGTACTTTGAAATGCTAAATCCTGAAAAAACGGTATCCTCTCAAAGCTCTATAGTATACCATTTCCCAAAGTGTGTTCCATGGACCACTGAATTGCCAGGATGTTGAGAAGTACTACAGGCAAAATTGGTTCCACGGTCGCATTCATTAGAGACACATTTTAGGCATTTATCTTTCACATTGTTGGCTCAAAAATGGTGACATTTTCCATATTTATTTGACCACAAAATAATTTTTTTTAATGACATCTTATATGCCTGGAGTTTTGTGGACTAACCTTTGGGAAACACTATAATAGAGAAACGTTTAACTTACTGAGTTTGAAACAGATACAAATCACAAAGAAAAAAGAAATTCTATAGTGTAACAATGTAAAAGTGTAAATTTTTTTTAAAAAATCAAGGTAAAATTGGAAACAAGGTCAAGTAAATACTTGCAGCAAATGCAACAGGCATATGGCTAAAGGAAACAAATCTCATGGGCAGAACTGAAACTATAAAAGGAAACAAATGTAAAATCTTGTTTCACACATAAGCTTGTTAGGATGGCTGCCTGCAGCCCTCACTCTGCATAACCCAAGGTAGTGCCCATTGTACAGAGTACATTGTCTCTTCCCACATCAACAAGGCTCACTCAGCTTGCACATCCCTCAGTTTGGCTGCCAGTGGCCAAAGTGCTTTGCTTATTCCACAGTACCCTCTCTGTCATTGACATCCTATTTTCTGGTGACTCATGTTTGACTCACTGTACATCGTTCCTAAAGGATAAGCAAACATTTAAATGGCTAAGTGGGTCTTTAGGATGTGAGACATGCCCTAGGCCTAAGCGGCACTTTCTCTTGGAACAGTTTTACAGAATATGGAGAAGGTAAAGCTCTAAGCCAATACATTCTTTCTTGTATGTTGTCCTAGGGAATTAATTACAATGTGGAATCATTCTCCTTAAAAGTTAAGCTATAATAGTTCCTTATAGCACCCATTCCCATTCCATTGGTTTTTGCATTTACAGGCATGTGTACTCAGTCCTCAATGCCGTATGCCAGTTCTATGATAAGGTACAATATTTTTCAAACTGTTTTCCCTTCAAAAATACTCTCTGGGGATTTTATTTCTCTGCAGGTGTTTTGTTTTACTGCATTTTACCGACTAAGCGGCATTATCGCTGTGCTCTGATCGCCCTTGAACATGGTGCAGATGTCAACAATTCTACCTATGAAGGAAAGCCAATATTCCTTAGAGCTTGTGAAGATGCACATGATGTTAAAGATGTGTGCCTGACATTTTTGGAAAAAGGAGCCAATCCTAATGCAATCAACTCAGTATGGCTATTCTTGTGATTACAAATATTTCTCAGCATCTCATATTGGACTATTTCATGTCCAGTCCACAGGCCGCACAGCTTTAATGGAAGCGTCAAGAGAAGGGGTAGTGGAAATAGTTCGAGGCATATTGGAAAGAGGAGGTGAAGTGAATGCATTTGACAACGACAGGCATCACGCTGCTCATTTTGCTGCTAAAGGAGGCTTTTTCGATGTAATAATCTATTCTTTGCTTTAAAATTTGTTTTCCTCCACAATATCCACTATTTATTTTACAGATATTGAAGCTTCTTTTTGCCTACAATGGAGACGTGGGGCTGATTTCGATAAATGGGAACACACCACTTCATTATGCTGCCATGGGTGGTTTTGCAGACTGCTGTAAATATATAGCTCAGCGAGGTAAAATTGTCTAGCAATTTTGTGCTTCAAGTCCATTCATAATTAATGATGCTTTATGTTTTAGGATGTGACCTGAAATGGAAGAATTTAGATCATAAAACGCCCAGGGCTGTGGCTAAGGAAGGCGGCTTCAAAGCAGCAAGCAAAGAAATACGCCGAGCAGAGAGAATCGCTAATAAACTAGCCAGGCCAGGAGCCAAAAATCCAAATCCACTGTGGGCCCTTAGACTGCACGATTGGTCCGTAGAACGTGAGGCTTTCCTCCGGGAAGCCTTTGCGGTTTTAGACAGGGGTGATGGAAGCATCAGCAAGAACGACTTCGTGATGGTGTTGGAGGAAAGGCAGGATTATGCAAGCTCAGAACAGCTGGCTGCCATCGCTCACCTTCATGAGAAAACCCGGGGAGGAGGGGTCAATATTAATGAATTCTTTAAAGGAACCAGATATTTAAACAAGTCTTTTGTCTTAGGATCGTATGGACCTAAGAAAAAGGAAAAAGGGATGGGCAAAAAAGGAAAGAAAGGGAAATTTGTCTTACCCCTTCCAATCTGTGTCATTCCTGAGTACGCGTTTCCACGCCGGCAGGATGGTGGGCCACCGTATTACATGATTGAGACCTACAAGAATGTCACTGATAGCAGCCGGTTTAATAGAGATCATCCCCCAGAACATCCCATTCAGGATGACTCTGTTTGGTACATTGATGATTCAGAGAAGGTATTTTCAAACATTAATATTATCACCAAAGCAGGGGATCTGGCTTCTCTGAAAAAGGCCTTTGAATCAGGAATACCTGTGGATATGAAGGATAATTATTACAAAACTCCGCTAATGACGGCGTGTGCAAGTGGAAACATAGATGTGGTCAAGTTTCTTCTTGAAAAAGGGTACGCGTCTCCGTCGGGTGTGGCCTAAATTTTTTTTAGTTTGTTCATCTATCTTATTTTACAGAGCTAACGTTAATGCAACAGATAACTTTCTGTGGACTCCACTTCATTTTGCATGCCATGCAGGCCAACAAGACATTGTTGAGCTTCTTGTTGAATCTGGAGCTTTAATAGATGCAGCTTCAATCAACAACTCAACTCCTTTAAATAGAGCCATTGAAAGCTGCAGACTGGATACAGTAAAATACCTACTTGATATTGGTGCTAAATTCCAGCTGGAAAATAGAAAAGGTATGCGTTCATATTATTGATGATTAGGGTTAGTCACTCTGAATTTATGTTTATGTTTCAACAGGGCATAGTGCCATGGACGTTGCAAAGGCATATGCTGATTATAGAATAATTGATCTGATTAAAGAAAAGCTAGATAACTTGCCGAAACCAGCAGAAAATCAAAAACTAAAAGGCAAGACACCTCCTATACTGAAGACTGAAGGCCCTGAAATTAAGAAAGAAGAGGTAAGAAAAATGGTTGACTACCCATTAGTAACACAATTTATAATTTTTTTGTTCTTGTTTCCAGGAACTGCTGTCATCAATTTATGGTGTACCAACCACATCAGAGGGAAAGAAAGTACAGAAGGGTAATGTGGTTCATCTGAATTCATTGATTACCAGTGGTTATACTAAGAAAGTGGATATCACATTTATTCCACGGAGGGTAAGTGCTTCGAAAAGATCTTCATAGCATGGCCTGCTGGGGTATGGCTATTTTTCTTTTTAAGATTTGGAGTCCTGAAGCCACAACAGCAGAGCTGATCAGGAAGAGGGAACTACGGCGAGAGAGGTTTACACATGAGGTGGACTTCGACGATTTTATGATGCCTTTTCAGAAGAACATCACAGAGAAAGCTCGAGCACTGGAAGCTGCCTTGAAGACCTAAGTCATAGCAGTTATTTCTTGGGGTAAATGCTTTGAGGCCCAGGGACCAATCTTTGGAGAAAGTAGATATTTCCATCAAAGCCAAAGCAATCCATACACCAAGAACTTGTTACCAAGAATTTCTTTTTGCTTTAACAACTATAAATATTCTTAGCTGTCTAGAGAAAAGATGTATGTTATTTTGAAATGAATGGTATGTCATTCTGGATAAATCCCCAAGCCCCTTTATGAATGTAGTGAAATACATGGCATGTGGGTTATAAACGTTGCTGTCAAAAGATTTACCAGGTCTACACCATTATGCTTATTATTTTTTTAATTATCCTTTTTATTTATTAAATAGAGACAGAGTCTCACTATATTGCCCCAGCTGGTCTCGAACTCTTGAGCTCAGGCAGTCCTCCCAACTTGGCCGTCGAAAGTGCTGGGATTATAGGCATGAGCTACTGTGCCCAGCCTGCTTATTGAAGATACATTTCTAGTGGAAATTGATGAAACAATTTAGGTTTTGGAAAAAGAAGTAATATTTAATCTTTTAAGGAAGGAGTTTATTTCTCACATGCCATTATAAACTATGTGTATTAGATACCTTGGGTTGAATACACTTTTAACAGCCCTAGATCGATAGCCCTAGCCCTAGATAGATAGCCCTAGCCCTAGATAGATAGCTATTAGGTTGGTGCAAAAGTAATTGTGGTTTTTGCCATAACCTTTAATTGCAGCAAAAACCGCAATTACTTTTGCTCCAACCTGACAGCTAGGTATCTAGCTAGCTAGAAAGGCAGATAGACAGATATATAGATGATAGATAGATAGATGATAGATAGATAGATAGATGATAGATAGATAGATAGATAGATAGATAGATAGATAGATAGAGATTTATTGCAAATAATTGGTTTACATAATTTTGGGCCCCAGATGGTTAAGTGCTAAATTTGTAGGGTAGGCTATCAGGAAGTGCAGGCTGGAAACATGCAGGAGCTGTCCCTGAAGTCCACAAGTGGAATTTCTTCTTCATCATGGAAACCTCAGTTTTGTTCATACACCTAAATACTTCAGTATGTCTTTCCTAAAATAAAAGGCATCCATTTACCTAACCAGATTACGATTGTGAAAATTTCAACTGTTGTTAAAGCGACTGATGGGATCAGTTTCACCTAGATTATCTAAAGCAGTCTCCTTTACATAAAGTCAATGAATTGTAAATATTGGTTGCATGTACACAATTCCTTCACCACAACACCTAAGATTAGTATTTGATTGAGTTACTGGGTGCTACAACCTAGCCAAGTTGAGTCATAAAACTGACCATCTCTGGAGGTGTACTCTGCAGTAAAAAGCTAGCTGAGGCATTATTCACACCAAGAAATGCAGTGGGTACCGAACAGGAGCTCCAAAAATATCCAACGTCTCATTGACAGAAAGAAGCCACTTTAGAATCTGCCTTACCAGAAGGCACCAATTGCAGATTACAGCTCTGTCAGTCACGTATGGATTAAACCCCTTTCCTCTAACCTCCTCCCTCTCTTTCCAACCTTGGAGGGACCTTCCACAGGAGCCAGTTAGGGAGGAGAAGGGAAGAGAGAGAATGAAGCAGGTAACCAGGCCCACCCCTCTGGAGGAGACAGACCTGAACAGGGGTTGCTTACAAGCATTGCATTTGGATCCCAAGATTTGCTATTACAACTAAATTTTGTCTGTTTTGTAAGGTTTTGGTTGGTTTTTTTGTTCTCTCTTTTCTTTTTGTTTTGACATAATTTCATATTTATGGAAAAGTTGCAATAATTTGACAAAGAATTCTTATATGCCCTTTACCCAGATTACCTAAATGTTAACCACTTACCACATTTGCTCTATCTCTTTCTCCCTCTACATATATGCATATGTATGTTTAATTTTTGTCCCCGAACTATCTGTGTGTCCGTTGAAGACATGATGAAGACATGATGTTCTTCACATGATGTTTTCATATTTGTGTGTCAGTTGAAGACATGATGTTTTAAATATTTCATTGTGTATTTCCTAAAATCACGATGTTCTTTTGCATAACAATATTACCATTGGCAAACTAAGGAAATTAACACTTAAGTGAACTATTTAATCTATAGACCTTATTCAGATTTTGCTATTTATCCCAATAATTTCCTTTGTACTCCCAGGTCATGAAATACATTCGCTTGCCCCATCTCTTTAGTCTCTTTTAGTTTAGAACAACCTGTATTTCTTGTTTGTTTGTTTGTTTGTTTGTTTATGACAGTATATAAGAAGAACACAAGCCACTTTTATCTTGTAAAATGTCTCTCAACTTTGGTTTGTCTTAAATGTCTTCAAGAATAGATTCAGGTGATGCTTTTGGGGCAGCAGTGCTACAGATGTCATTGCACCCTTCTCAGTACATCATATCAGGAGGCACATGATGTTGATACCTGATATAAACTTTAACTGCATTTGCAGTTGAGAGAAATGTAAATAAAAGTAAAGCTGCAGTAATAAATCATAACTGCATAAAATTAACTGTAGTACATACTGTACAACTGTAATAATTTCATAGCCACCTCCTGTTGCTATTGTGTTGAGTTCAATTGTTGTCTTTTCTCAAGCTTACTTTATTGCACAAATACAGTATTTATAACATACAAAATACGTGTTAATTGATTATGCTATGGGTAAGGC